GGAAGTTGTGGTGAGCGGAGATTGCGCCATTGTACTCCAGCCTGGGCAACAAGAGCGAAACTCTGTCTCAAAAAAACAAAACAAAACAAAAAGAGTAGCAACCTAGGCCGGGCGCAGTGGCTCACGCCTGTAATCCCAGCACTTTGGGAGGCTGAGGCGGGTGGATCACCTGAGGTCAGGAGTTCGAGACCAGCCTGGCCAACATGGTGAAACCCCGTCTCTACTAAAAATACAAAAATTAGCCGGGCGTGGTGGTGGGCGCCTGTAATCCCAGCTACTCGGAAGGCTGAGGCAGGAGAATTGCTTAAACGCAGGAGGCGGAGGTTGTAGTGAGTGGAGATCGAGCCACTGCACTCCAGCCTGGGCGATAGAGCGAGACTCCGTCTCAAAAAAACAAACAAACAAATAAACAAAAAGACTAGCAACCTCCTCTCCAGCAATGCCAACCCCAGTCCAGGCCCCCATCCGCCCAGGATCTCGATCAAAAAACATTAATCTGTGGCCTTTCTTTGCCATTTCCAACTCTGCCACCTCCATCGAACGACAAGGTCCCCTTCTTCCTTTCCATTCCCGTCAGCTTCATTTCCCTAATCTCCGTACAAATCCCTAGCCTGACTCCCTTTCCTTTCCATCCTCACCAGACGCCCGCATGCCGGACCTCAAAAGCGCAAACGCTAAAAACCGGTTGAGTTGACGCACGGAGAGAAGGGGTGTGTGGGTGGGTGGGTGTGTGTTAGTGTGCGTGCTTGCTTGTGTGTGGAAGAAACCAACAGGGTTCACGCTGGTGCCCATTTCTGGAAATGCCAATCGCGCCCGACTGCGGGAGCCAGGATCAGGTCCCCAGGGCGCCCTTGCAGACAGCACCCTGAGCGAAGGAGCTCAGAAGGCAGTCCGGCTTCACCCAGACCCCCAATCCCACAGAAGCGCCGTCCCCCAGCGGCACAGCACCCCCTCCCCGGCGCGGTGGTAGGGCCCGACGTGACGTCACCCATTGTTTACAAATCAACCCGAGCCGGCAGGATTCCGGCTCCCGCGGCTGCAGGCGCGCGGCTAGAGTGCCTGGCGGGCTCCGGCTTCCGCGTCCGCCCCGGCCCCGGTCCAGACTTAGTCTTCAGCTCCGCGCCCGCTCCGCCGCGGCCCACCGCGCCCGCCGGCAGCCGAGCCCCCAGCGACGCCCGCACAGCTCCGGGTGCCCAGACAGGGGGCCATGCCGTGCCGGAGGGAGGAGGAAGAGGAAGCCGGCGAGGAGGCGGAGGGGGAGGAAGAGGAGGAGGACAGCTTCCTCCTACTGCAGCAGTCAGTGGCGCTGGGCAGCTCGGGCGAGGTGGACCGGCTGGTGGCCCAGATCGGCGAGACGCTGCAGCTGGACGCGGCGCAGCACAGCCCGGCCTCGCCGTGCGGGCCCCCGGGGGCGCCGCTGCGGGCCCCGGGGCCCCTGGCTGCGGCGGTGCCGGCGGACAAGGCCAGGTCCCCGGCGGTGCCGCTGCTGCTGCCGCCCGCGTTGGCGGAGACTGTGGGCCCGGCGCCCCCTGGGGTCCTGCGCTGCGCCCTGGGGGACCGCGGCCGCGTGCGGGGCCGCGCTGCGCCCTACTGCGTGGCCGAGCTCGCCACAGGCCCCAGCGCGCTGTCCCCACTGCCCCCTCAGGCCGACCTTGATGGGCCTCCGGGAGCTGGCAAGCAGGGCATCCCGCAGCCGCTGTCGGGTCCGTGCCGGCGAGGATGGCTCCGGGGCGCCGCCGCCTCCCGCCGCCTGCAGCAGCGACGCGGGTCCCAACCAGAAACCCGCACAGGCGACGACGACCCGCACCGGCTTCTGCAGCAGCTAGTGCTCTCTGGAAACCTCATCAAGGAGGCCGTGCGAAGGCTTCATTCGCGACGGCTGCAGTTACGTGCAAAGCTTCCCCAACGCCCGCTCCTGGGACCTCTGTCGGCCCCGGTGCATGAACCCCCTTCGCCTCGCAGCCCTCGCGCGGCCTGCAGTGACCCTGGCGCCTCCGGGAGGGCGCAGCTCAGAACTGGCGACGGCGTTCTTGTGCCTGGCAGCTAACACGCCCGGGGTGGCCACAGCGCCAGCCTCAGACTGGAGGGCAAGGGGTTCCCTTGAGGGCTGCAGTTCTACTCAGGCTGGTGGAGAACTCTGGCTTTTGGAAGCGAGAGTAAAAAGCTAATGACGAGGAACCGAAAAATCGCGAGTGTTTCGCGGGTAACTGGGGTTGAGGGCCAAAATATTTGGAATGAAGGACTTTGGCCCTATTTAAGGCAGATTTTACAGAGCGCACCTCAAACGTACAAGTCAGTAGGACTCCTTATTTGGCGTGACCCGACCTGGCCGCGGAGCCTGCATTTCCTCGCAGCCTCTCAGTGCCCTCCAGCCCCGCGACCATGTGGCCACAATCCACGCTTCTCCGGATCGCGGTGCGCCGGAACCACGGAGGATGATGCCAGTTACTTGCTTTACCTTTTCAGGGCTGGCTCCTGATCCACTTTGGGGGAGGAGAACATGAGTAGATAATTTCAGGGTGCAGCCCAATCTGCCAGACTTAAAAAAACCATCTTGTGTCTTTGGAGGTGCTGCTTAATACCAAACATGCGGTGCCATGAAGGGACCCTTTGGGGGTTGAATAGGAGTTAACCCCTGCGCTCTCTTTGCAACTGTCTCTCTTCTCAGAGTGGTGGGGGAAGGCTGTACGACACGGGTGGGGAAAGGAGGTGGGGGCGGGGAGTATTGAATGGTGGTGGAAGGGTAGAGAGGCGCGGAGTGAACCCCACGCCCTGTCTAAAGTGTATTTTCAGAGCCGGCCCGCCTCTCCTCGGTTCAAGGTCACTGTTTCCTGGGCACGCACTGGGTTGCGGGACAGAGTAGCCAGGTTCTGCCGGTGCTCGGAGAAGAGCGCAGTGTTTTGCAAGTGCTGGAGTCTCCTGAGGACACGCGCGTCGCCGCCACCGCGGGTGTGGGAAAGCGCGGACGTGCTGGGCGGCTGTGCTTCGGTAGGCGACCACCGCCCCTGGCCGCGCTCCGGGCTTTCACGGAAACTCCCGAGACCGGGCCCTGGGTTCCTCCTCTCCTACTCGGCTCTGCAGTCCTACTCAAGCGGGTGGCTCTGGGATCCTGGGGGCCTGGGTTGGGGGCTAGGGAGACGCCATGTGATGGACACTCCAGGGACACACAGCCTAGCACAGCAGCTTATAATGGGCTCTCCGGGGCCATTTGCAATAACAGCTGCAATTCCCTGGATAGACGAGTTGATTTCCTCCCTCTGCCCCTCCCCCAGCCATGCCAGCTGGCCTTTGTAAGTGCAGGAAACCGAGTAGAAAATGTGACCCTCCAAATGGAGAAGCTGCAGGCTTTGCCATTGTGAACCATGGTGAAGTGCTTGGAACATACTGTTCACTCACTCTAAAGGCGCTGAGACTGTGCTGTTGTTCTCGTTTTTATAGTCAATGGCTTGTTCATCATCCAGATGTGGCTACTGACATATCTACACTTCGCACCGGAGTGTCTGGAATTGTGGCTATCCTGATTATAGGATTTTAACTTAACTGAAATGCCTGCTTTGAATAAATGTGTTGGGTTTTTTGTTTGGTTTTATTTTATACTTGCCATCAGTGAAAAAGATGTACAGAACACATTTCTCTGATCTCCATAAACATGAAAACACTTGAAATCTCTGTCAGCCTGGCTTGTGGATGGTAATTAGAGC